CCGGCTGCCTCAGATCCGCACCAACGTGAGCCTCCAGCAGGGGCTGGGTGGGGCCGAGTAGAGGAGAGCTGGCCTGGCCACCCGGGCCCTCTGGGCTAAGGAGTAGCACAGCATAGGAGCCTTGGTTCAGAAAGTCTGGTCTACTCCCGCTGTTGGCTTGGGCAAGTTAATCCAATCTCCGAGCCTCCATTTCTGCTTCTGGAAAATGGGCGTGGCGTGGCCTGCCAGCCAGGCTACAAGAGGCCCATGTGTGTCTTGGGGGAGTGGGAGGTCAGGGGAAGGTGAGGGGCTGAGCTTGGAGGCCTGAGGGGAGAGGAGAAGCTGGGGAGTCGGGGAGGGGAGGCTTGCTGGGCAGCTAGAGCCTGTGTGGGGTGGAATGCAGGGTGGTGTGGGGCCACAGGCCTGGCACAGCCACGGTCTCCCGTGGACCTGGGCAGGGGCCTGGGGGGGCTTGTCTGTGGGTGGGAGGAGGCTCTTCTGTGTGTCGGGCCCATATCCCTGGGCACCCAGGGAAAGATTGGCTCAGAGCAGGTGCACTGTGGTGGGGCAGGTGGACATGTGGACAGTTACAATCCAGAGTGACAAGAGGCCTGTTCGAGGTCTCTGACCTGACCTCCTCCTGCCCCAGTTCCTCCGGAAGTCCACCCAGGGGATCTCCTACTCTCTGTTCGCGCTGGTGATGCTGGGGAACACGCTGTATGGGCTGAGCGTGCTGCTCAAAAACCCCGAGGAGGGCCAGAGCGAGGGCAGCTACCTGCTGCACCACCTGCCCTGGCTTGTGGGCAGCCTGGGCGTGCTGCTGCTCGACACCATCGTATCCTTCAGGGCGTGTGGGGCAGGTGGCGGGGTGTGGGCAAGGAAGCTTCTGCCTGCACACAGCGTCAGCACTCATCCGTCTCTTCCTCCCTTCATCCATCCGTCCATCCATCCATCCCTCCCTCCCTCCCTCCCTCCCTCCATCTGTTCACCCAGTCGTGCACACCTCCTGTGTGCCAGGCACCCAGCTGGACCCTGGAGCCGTGAGTGAGCAAGAACAGCCATGAGTGCCCCAGAAGCTTACAGCCCAGCGGGGCGCAGAGAGGACACAACGCTATCATCAAAGAATTACTTCATTGCAGTGGCACCAAGTGCTGCAGAGAAAAACAACAAGAGCGTCTAGCCAGGGACCGTCCTGGTTAGAGGGGCAGCAAAGGCCCCTATAAGTCTCATTGAACCTGTGACTTGACAGAGTAGGAGAAGTCAGGCGAAGGCAGGAGAGGAATGTTCTAGGCTGTGCAGACGAGAGCTGGAGTGTGGAGAGACACATGACTTGGTCAGACAAACCTGGGTTCAAATCCTGGCTCCTCCCCTGCTTCCTAGCTGTGTGACGCAGGGCACACAGTCAACCTCTCTGTGCTGCCGTGTCTTCACCTCAGTTAACAGCCACTGTCTCGTCAGGATGTTGTGTAAGATGAGGTATCTGGAAACACTCCCCACAGGACCCCGTTTTCAGTGAGGGCTCAGAAAGTGTTTGCTGAATGGCTGTAAAGAGCGTTACCTGGGTCTCATTTCGGAGCAAGTAAACATGGCCTTTGTTTTAATATTTGTTAAGTCCCTGCCGGGCGCAGGGAGGGGTGAAAGTTTAGGCTCTTGTGCCCCAAAACGGCCCAGCCACCTGGAAGCCTCCAGGACGCCACAGCTGAGAGCAAGCGAAGATCCTGGGCCAGGGTCAAGGGAGGCTGCCCACGGGAAGGAGAAGTCAGTGCTAGGCTTGGAGACAGATGGAGCTTGGCTAGGGCTTGAGGAGCCGGGCAGAAGTTCTGAGTGGAGGGCACAGCTAAGGTAGCGGCTGGGAGGTTATGGCTGGCCCTTCCCACCTGCAGCGTGGGGGTGGGAGGGAGGGGAGAGGGAGGCAGCTCCCAGGAGTCGAAGGCCCCCAGGGGCAGGTCCAACCCAGTCTCTGCTCAGCTTGGCCTTAACGGCGGCACCCCCAGATCTCCATCCAGTTCCTGGTGTACAGGCGCAGCACCGCCGCCTCGGAGCTTGAGCCCCTCCTCCCCAGCTGACCAGAACCAGGCTGAGCGCAGGAGGACAGGCACCACCGGATGCCACACCAGGCAGGAGGAGGTGTGGACAGTGATGGTACGGCGGCCCTGCATCAGCCTGCGGGTGGCCTCTGGATCCTCCGTGGACCGAACCGTCCCCCCAGGAACACACCTTCAGGTAGACCCCGAAGCCTCAAGGCCGGGGCTGGAACCACCTACCTCATTCTGCCTACTCACCCCAGGGGCCACAGCCACAGCCTGCTGGACTCAGGACTGTCCTGTCAACTCCAGACAACTGAATAAACAGGCCGGGTACAGTGGCTCGCACCTGTAATCCTAGCACTTTGGGAGGCCGAAGCGGGTGGACCACTTGACGTCCGTAGTTCGAGACCAGCCTGGCCAACATGGTGAAACCCCATCTCTACTAAAAATACAAAAATTAGCCAGGTGTGGTGGCACACATCTGTAGTCCCAGCTACTTGGGAGGCTGAGGCAGGAGAACTGTTTGAACCTGGGAGACAGAGGTTGCGGTGAACCGAGATCGTGCCACTGTACTCCAGCCTGGGTGACAGAGTGAGACTCCGTCTCAAAAAAATAAAAAAGATAACCGAGGAAACGGTACCTCCCCATGAGACCTGCTTCTGTTGCTCCTTCCCCAAGGTGCTGAGGGATCGGGGCTGCTTTGGGGACCAGCGGTGGATGTGGATGGGGATTCAGGACGAGCTGAGCAGAGGGGACCGCATCTGCCTGCAGCCCTGGCCCAGCCTCCTGGGGCCTCTGGTTTCTTTAGCCTGCTTCTCCGGGCCCTTTCCTGACAGGCCCCACACCTTACTGTGGGGACATAGCAGGGAGAGTGACTCCCCACGGGGAGCCTGCCCCTCGGTGTTCAGGAAGAAGCAGAATGGTTAAGGTTCTGTTGGATCTGGGTTCTCCATCGCAGTTCCTCAGTGCCTAGCTTATCTCATCTGTGAAATGGACAGTACTGTCATTTCCTGTGTCCTTTCAAGGATTACATAAGATGCTGACATTATGGAGTTTAGCCCCAGATCTGGCGCATAGTAAGGGCTCAATAAAGGTTAGTTTTGAGGACTTTTAGTTGGAGAAGAGGAGCAACCAGATCTTGGAGATCAGGGAGAGCCTCCTGGAGGAGGTGATAGGTCAGAAGGATGAGCGGGAGATATCACAGGGAAAGAGGGAGGATTGAAGGCAGGAGGAAGAAGTGGCGGGTACAGGAGCAAGGTGGGAGAGTGGAGAGGAGGGCAGAGCTGAGCTCCGAGTGCTTCCTGGACCCGCAAACTCAGTGTTGTCCAGACCCTGTTTTATTTTTAAAATTTTTTAGCCCAGGCCGGAGTACAGTGGTGCGATCATAGCTCACTGCAGCCTCGAACTCCTAGCTTCCAGGGATCCTCCCACTCAGCCTCCCGAGGAGCTGGGACTACAGATGAGCACCACCATGCCTGGCTCCAGACCCTGTTCTGATTCCACTTTCCTGGGGGTCATGACCCTCAGGTGCCTGGAGCACAGAGACGCCAGCTCCCCACCTTGTTGGCCTGATCTCACCCCACACACCCAACCCTAGCTGTGGAAAACCAGAACCAGGGACTTGGGGTATCTGGTGGGGTAGTCTTGGGGAGAGACGCTGCGTCCCAGAGTGGGCCTTGCCTTTAGGATCTCCCTTCCCAGCCCCGGAGAAGGGAAACGGTGCCATGGCCATTCTGGTGCCGCAGATCCTTTGTGAGCACAGCCCTCCACTCAGCCTTTGCTGTGTCAGACACCGGGGCTGTGGTGAACCAGCTCCAAGGCCCTGCCTTCCAGGAGAGGAGATGGTTACCATGACCAGAAGGTAGAAATGTCAGGAAATGAGCAGATGAGACCAGCCCCAGGAGGGTCAATCAGGGAGGACTTCTCAGAGGAGTGGCCTTTGAGCTGGATCTTGAAGGCAGAGGGGAGGGCAGTTCAGGAAAAGGGAGGGGCAGGTACAGAGGCCTGGAGGTGGGTGTCTCGGGTGCTTCCAAGGTGGGGCTGCTTACAAGGAGCCTTGAAAGCCACACCAATGCCAAGGACAAGGTCCTGGGGCACACCCAGCAGCAGCCCAGCAGCAGGTGATGGGGTTTGGTCGGGTGAAGAGCCTTTTGCTAGAGAGAGGAGGCAAGGCACACCTCTGAGACCCAGGTGGGCAGAGAGGGCCAGTCTCCCCTGCCCTGTCCCCCTAGGGGACACCCACGGAGCCCAGGATGCCATCTGGCATGCAGCTGTTAGTTGCACACTTGCCATGTGCGGGCTGCGCCGCCTGCCATCAGTGCACGAGATCTCCCCGTCTTCACAGCCAGCTCTGAGATGGGGGAGTTTTTATTTTTTTTTGACACAGAGTCTTGCTCTGCCGCCCAAGCTGGAGTGCAATGGTGCGATCTCAGCTCACTGCAACCTCCGCCTCCCGGGTTCGAGCGATTCTCCTGCCTCAACCTCCCAAGTAGCTGGGATTACAGGCGCCTGCCGCCACGCTCAGCTAATTTTTGTATTTTTAGTAGAGACGGGGTTTCACCATGTTGGCCAGGCTGGTCTCGAACTCCTTACCTCAGGTGATCTGCTTGCCTCAGCCTCTCAAAGTGCTGGGATTACAGGTGTGCCACCGCGCCCGGCCAAGATGGGAGTATTTTTATGGCCATTTTACAGATGGGAGAACAGTCTCAGCACAATTGAGCAGCTTGCCCAGCTAGGAGCAGCAGCAACACGAGACCCTCCAGCTTTGGGAGCCACCCCACACCTGGCCAACGCTGGCGGCCCGTGTCCCCTTCCTCCATCCTTGCTGGGGGCCCATGGCTTGTGGCAGTTCAGCTTCACCCTCAGGAGTGGCCCGAACCCTGCTGGACCCAGGCTCCCTTCTCACCATCCTGAATAGCGACTTTGCTGAGCCTCTGGCCCTGCCGAGATTTCAGGATAAGTTACCCCCAGGCCCGAAGCCCCAGCTTGCCCTGGCCTGTGCCTGCCTCAGGTGCCAGCTAGATGTCTCGCTCCACCTGGGTCTGGGACCTGGCTCCACACCAGTTACCTGGGACCAGTAGGTGCCCTTCCAGCCTGAAGATCTGGGGGCACAGTATAGCCACATGAGCCCCAAGTGTGGTCCTGAACTGGGGCCGGGTGGGGAAGAGTGAGATGGGATAACATAGCCCCTGCTTGGAGGCCCTTCTCTGATGGGGTGACATAATCCCTTCCTCCTGGGAAACACCAGCTTTTGGGGTGATAGCACTTTCAGGCAGGAGCTATGGTTCCTTCCTCAGGAGGCCTCCAATCTGATGGGGAAGACATGGCCCCTCCCCCTGGGGAGTGCCCTGTGTGATGGAGGCGATACAGCCCCTACCTTCAGAGAGCACCTGGCCTGCAGCTCATCCAAACCTGAGTCTCCTCTCCCTTGGAGGCCTCATTCCAGCGCCCCAAGGAGGATTCAAACTGTTGGGGCTGGAAGAACTTGGTGGCCTGGGTCCCTGGAGCCCTGTTGAAGGAGCTGGTGACATTCTGATGCTGGAGGCAGGTGACGGGGAGCACAGACTTTGTGTCCTGCACACTGAGCTCCAAGTGTGCCCCAGCCACTGAGCCTTGTGACTTGAGCAGATGTCCGAAGCCGTTTCTTCATCCCATGAGACCAACAACACTGTCTGCCTCAGAACATAGCCGTGATCAAGATGAGCACGGAGGCTCGTGTCCCAGCACCTGGCACACAGTAAGTGCCTGGTAAATAAACAATGGCTATATTTGCTTGTCATCAGGGGGCTTACCAATGCCTGGAACCTCCCCCAGGTTCCTCACAAAGAGAAGGGCCAAGGCCGGGTGCAGTGGTTCACGCCTGTATTCCCAGCATTTTGGGAGGCTGAGGCAGGAGGATCACTTGAGCCAAGGAGTTCAAGACCAACTTGGGCAACATAGCAAGACCCCATCTCTACAAAAATTTAAAAAATTACAATAAAGGCGAATCTCATCGATGGGATTCTGCCATACTGATGGGGCCGTGTTTGCTGATGGTGGGCAAACATGTTACCAAGTTAAACGCCTCCACAGGTGGCTTCCCTTTCTCCCTGGCTTACACCTCCTGCTCCTTCCTGCAGGTCATGGGATGGCAGGATGCTTGTCTCCAGGTGTGGCCTGAAGGGAAAAGTGTGGACAGTTTGGTGTGATCAAGGAAATGGAACCACGCTTACCAGTTGCCCTTGTCCAGGAAGGGCTGGCTCCCTTAGGACGCCCACATGGAGCATGAGGTTGGGCCAGGCACCCCCAGAGGTCCCCGCCTTGGCAGGTTCTGTTTTACCTGTTGAACGAGACACTGTATGGGGAAGTGACATGCGCAGTGCCTGGCCCAGTGCTGTGCACACACGCTGCTTCGCTTCCTCAGGTTCCGGGGATGGGATGGGACAGAAAAGCTGGTTGCTTAGCTGGTGGCGTTCTCCAGCAAAGCAGAAGGGATGGTCCTGGCAGCCCTGTGCCGAGCACTGGACCCCGCGCCCTCCCTGGCTCTCTCAGCCCCAAGGTCCCATTAGTTATCAAACCTGGTTTTTTGTTTTTGTTTTGAGACAGAGTCACTCCGTCACCCAGGCTGGAGTGCAGTGGTACGATCTTGGCTTACTGCAGCCTCCACCTCCTGGGCTCAAGTGATCCTCCCACTTGAGTGCCACCACGCCCAGCTAGTTTTTGTATTTTTGGTAGAGATGGGGTTTCGCCATGTTGCCCAGCAGGCTGTTCTCAAACTCCTAAGCTCAAGTGATCCTCCCACCTCAGCCTCCCAAATTTGCTGGGATTCCAGGGTTTTGAAGCCACAGCCAAGACGACATGGCCTTCCATTCCTGAAGCCGAGGAAGGGGAGAAAGCCACAACCTTCACCACTCTCCACCCTTTCTGTCTGTGTGACTTGGCTTTCATCGGAGCTGAATGACGGGACCCCAGAGGTGCCGGGTGACAGCCAGGTGCAGAGCCTCAACTACCCCAGATGGTAAAGCTTTAAACTGATCCACTGGCCAGGTGAGGCGACTCATGCCTGGAATCCCAACACTTTGGGAGGCTGAGGCAGGTGGATTGCGTAAGCTGAGTTCAAGACCAGCCTGGGCAACGTGGTGGTGTGCACCTGTAGACCTAGCTACCTGGGAGGTTAAGGTGGGAGGATTGCTTGGGCCCTGGAGGTCAAGGCTGCAGTGAGTCAAGACAGCACCACTGCACTCCAGCCTGGGTGACAGAGACCTTGTCTCAAACAAAACAAAACAAAACAAAACAAAACAAAACAAAACACAGGAAAACCTGGATCTGCTTAGCATTGGCCCTAGGGCAGGGAGTGGGTTACCTTCCACCGTGGATTAACTCAGTTCAACTGATAACTACTCCTCCAGGCCCCCAGCCTGGGACAGCCCTGGGGACACAGTCACCCAGTAGCAGCACTGTGCCCAGCACAGGTAAGCACTCAATAATGACGACGGTTACTAAGTACTCCACCCCCACCAAACAGTAGGCAGAGACTGTCTCTCCTGTTGGCCATCATAACCCCAGTACTCAGTAGGCGCTGAATGTTTGGTGAATGAGTAAGTGAAGGGAAAGCTGAGGCACCAACCCTCAGGGAGCCCTCAGTCTGGTGGATGTAACCAACAACCACAGAACTACAGAACTGTATACTTTAGATACATGAATTGTGTGGTATGTGAATTATATCTCAAAGCCATTTGAAAAAATACCAAATGTGCCATTAAGATTTGGATGGGAAGTTATGGGTAATGAGAATATAATGACATCTTGCAACATTATATTGAGAAAAATACAAATTGAAATGTTTTATCTTATATTTAACTTACAT